ACAGTTAAAATAACTATATAAAAAACAAATGGAAAAAACAAACGAGACTTCTATAAATGGTTGAGATCTAGCTCTTCCTCTTTCAAAACTCTGTAATACTACATATTTTTAAATAATTAAAACAATCAAAATAGCAAAAAGTTACCGTTTGTACTAACAGAACCCCAAATAAAACCCATTTATGTCACCACACATTCTTTAAGCACCTGGTAATAAAACCTATTCGGAAATACTCAGACGTGTTGGTTGAGTGGATAAAATCCCCTTGCCACATTGCCAAGCAGGTTCCTCGCCGTCAGCAGTATAATTTACAGTGTTTCACTGAGGCCTTAAGCACCCATGATTTGATTCTCCCTAATTTTCCGATTCCTAAAACCCTTTAGAATCTCCCTCCACCCACACAATGTGGCAGTGAGAAAAACCGCAATTCTATTTACATGTCAACGGTAAGAACACGTAATACTTTGCTAGGTCAACAAATCTGCAAGATCTCCACCCAAGAGATCAGTAGCCCCTTCCCAGTGAATCCTTCTAAGAGCCTGGGGACGAGTAGGGCTAGATAAAACCAAGCTGCTGTAAAGCTGGACCACAGGAGCGGATCGTGAAATCCCCTCCCCCAAGCGCAGCGCTCGGCCGCTTCTTTCTTCCCCAGGCGCATGCGCAGCGCACTCTCCGGCCACCGCACGCCCCCTCAGTGGGGGCCCAGAGACGCTGACGTCACCGTGCGGTCTGCAAGCAACCCTTCCGCTCCTTCAAGGAAAATGAGTCCACGGACCTTCGGCTTTTCTTAGCCACGAGAAAACGTCCTCCCTCCTTCCATCCTAGTGCCAACGACTTCCCCAGCCCGTCTCCTTTCGGCCGCACTTCTCTGTACTTTCGTTGGACCGGGAAGGCGGCGGGGAGGAACAGGAAGGGTGAAAGACCAAGTCCGCGTAGTTTACAAGGAGTGGGCGAGTCTAGGAATCGGTCCGCGAGGGCGGAGCCGAGGAAGCCGGCACTTCTTCCTCCCTTCCCCTCTCTTCCCCTCCCTCCCCAGCCTTCCCCGCGAGCGGACGCGGCAGCGCCTCTGTCTCGCTTTTTCTTATTTTTCCCCCCTTTCCCCTTTCTTTTTTTTTTTTTCTTTTCTTTTCTCCCCTCCCCCCCTTTCACCATTTCCCCTCGGAGGCGCTTTCCCCGGGCAGGGGCAGAGCCGGTCTCACCCCCCGCCTCTCCCCGGCCCCCGCCGCCCTATGGCGAGAGGGAGCCCCCTCCCAACCCGGGCTCGAGCGGCGGCGGCCTCAGGCCGGGGGTCATCATGGAACTAATTCGCTGACCGACCCAGCGGCCGCAGCCGTGCGTCCCGCTCGAGCGCCAGCGCCCGCGCCCGCGCCCCCCGATCCGCTTCCCCTTTCTCCCTCCTCAGTTGGCCGAGTCGTCCCGCGCGCACCGCCTCCGCGCGCCTATGAGAATGAGGTGGTAACGGGCCCCCGGATGACCCCGCGTCACCACTGTGAGGCCTACAGCTCTGCCGGGGAGGAGGAGGAGGAGGAAGAGGAGGAGAAGGTGAGGGGCGGGGGCGGGGGCGGGGGCTCGACTAACTAATTTTAAAACTTACTTGATTCTGTAGGTAGCTACAGCAAGCTGGGTAGCAGGCAGATCCAAAGGATATCATGAAGTTTCCAGGGCCTTTGGAAAACCAGAGATTGTCTTTCCTGTTGGAAAAGGCAATCACTAGGGAAGCACAGATGTGGAAAGTGAATGTGCGGAAAATGCCTTCAAATCAGGTAATGATTTTTCTCTTAAGACAGATGAATTTTGTCTTCTGTTTTCAAAATTGTTCCCTTATAGAATGTTTCTCCATCCCAGAGAGATGAAGTAATTCAATGGCTGGCCAAACTCAAGTACCAATTCAACCTTTACCCAGAAACATTTGCTCTGGCTAGCAGTCTTTTGGATAGGTTTTTAGCTACCGTAAAGGTAAGTGTTTTAAGATAGACTTACATATAACCTAAAGTTGCTTTTTCCCTCTTCAAAATTTTAGGCTCATCCAAAATACTTGAGTTGTATTGCAATCAGCTGTTTTTTCCTAGCTGCCAAGACTGTTGAGGAAGATGAGGTAATAAATCCTTTCAAGATAATGTTTCTTCCTCCCTGTCCCTGTTCCCCTTTGCTTTGGATAGAGAATTCCAGTACTAAAGGTATTGGCAAGAGACAGTTTCTGTGGATGTTCCTCATCTGAAATTTTGAGAATGGAGAGAATTATTCTGGATAAGTTGAATTGGGATCTTCACACAGCCACACCATTGGATTTTCTTCATATTGTAAATATACCTGAAGTCTTTTAGTTTCTTATTAAAGTTAAAATGATGTTCTTGTGATTTTCAGTTCCATGCCATTGCAGTGTCAACTAGGCCTCAGTTACTTTTCAGTTTGCCCAAATTGAGCCCATCTCAACATTTGGCAGTCCTTACCAAGCAACTACTTCACTGTATGGCCTGCAACCAACTTCTGCAATTCAGAGGATCCATGCTTGCTCTGGCCATGGTTAGTCTGGAAATGGAGAAACTCATTCCTGATTGGCTTTCTCTTACAATTGAACTGCTTCAGAAAGCACAGGTAGGTGTCAGTCTAATTAAATAGTGTTCTTTCTGTGTGTGGCTTTTTTTTTTTCCTGGCCCAGATGGATAGCTCCCAGTTGATCCATTGTCGGGAGCTTGTGGCACATCACCTTTCTACTCTGCAGTCTTCCCTGCCTCTGAATTCCGTTTATGTCTACCGTCCCCTCAAGCACACCCTGGTGACCTGTGACAAAGGAGTGTTCAGATTACATCCCTCCTCTGTCCCAGGCCCAGACTTCTCCAAGGACAACAGCAAGCCAGAAGTGCCAGTCAGAGGTACAGCAGCCTTTTACCATCATCTCCCAGCTGCCAGTGGGTGCAAGCAGACCTCTACTAAACGCAAAGTAGAGGAAATGGAAGTGGATGACTTCTATGATGGAATCAAACGGCTCTATAATGAAGATAATGTCTCAGAAAATGTGGGTTCTGTGTGTGGCACTGATTTATCAAGACAAGAGGGACATGCTTCCCCTTGTCCACCTTTGCAGCCTGTTTCTGTCATGTAGTTTCAACAAGTGCTACCTTTGAGTGTAAACTAAGGTAGACTACTTTGGGAATGAGAACATGCAAAATCAGGAAAGGCTGTAGAAGGAAATATACCTTAACAGGCTGATTTGGAGTGAGCCAGAAAAAAAAAATAAAACTCTCATTATTTGTGTGGCTAATTATAATTCAGCGTTATTTAAGCACATAAAGACCAAAAAAAAAAAAAAGAAATCCAAAAGATCCAAACTTTTTTTAAACTTAAAAAATCTCTTTGTAGTATGTCAGTTGCACTTTTTTTCTGCCATAATGTAACGTAGCTTGCCCCGTCAAAAATTCAATTAAAATTCATGGCCAGCAATCCTGTTCCCCCTCAGCATCCTGATTTAATTTTCCTGTTGCTTTTGCTTGCTTCTCCATTTAATAGTTACTGAACTTTATGCATGTTGATCTATATTGATTTTCACTGCAGTTGAATGAACAAATTATTTCAGTGTGACAGCCATGACTCAAGTTCCAATTAGTCTGAAAAGGGTACTTTGGAATTGTCCCATATTAATCAGAGATGGCAAAAGAAAAAGTTCTCATATTACCAGGTTGATTTTGTGTCTCATTTCAAATTTTAATTTAAAATTATGGTTTTCATTTTTGTTTACCTTAAAGTGATGCTTAAAAGTGGCATGTAATTAGGACACTTAGGTTTGTTGAAAGCATTTTCGACATTTGTATAAAAGAATTTGTGATAAATATATCCAGGTGCTCACCAAAGAAACATGTATTAACAACTTAAATTAGATTTTTCTAACTGATAGTTTTCACTCATTTATAATCAGTAGGAGAGACTGTCTAGATGTTGGGGCAGCTCTATGATTTAAGTCTGTAACATGTTATAACTGAATTTAGTACCCTAGTTTTGTTAAGCTATTAGGATTTTCTAATAGAACTTACTCCCCCTGCCTCCCCAGCCTTATGTTTCTTTTAATGACTTCTGGATCCTGAGCTCCCTTTGCAGTCTGAAAAAGGTATTGCAGTCAGAACTGTGTACTGATGATAAAAGCCTCTGGTAGCAATAAAAAGTTGTCCTTAACTTTTGTTTTTGTGACTTTTTTCTGGTTGTGA